GGGGAGGCTGGAGAAGCAGCAGGCTAATGGGCAGATGGAAGACAGACAAGTCACTGTCCTGGCCAGCCCTGACTCCCATCCAGATCCCCAAGCGCTGCATTCCCATCCTCTAAGCCCTCCCCAGCTGGAGCCTGTCACCTGAGGTTTTCCCACCCTCACTGAGCCTCAGTTTCTTCATCTGCACTATGGGTGTAAGCACCCTGGCCTCACTAGATGGTTGGAAGCTGGGCTTTGGGATCCAGGAACAATACCTGGGTATAGCCCCTTCCTGATGGAGAGATTCCTGTCTCATGAGGCACACATGATGCCTGCTGTGTCCCCCCAGGTGGCCAGGGATGGAGGTGGCCACAGACATACACCCTGGGCCACTCTCTGCCACTCTAGGGACCATAGTTCTTTCAAATCCAGAGCATCAGCCCTGCCCTGTGTGGCTCTCAAGGCCTGTTCCCGCTGCGTCTCCCCCAGTTATCAGACCAGGAGGGTTGCTGCAAGGCCAGGCCCATGCTTGGAGTCCTAGGAAGCGGGGAGCCCTGGGGCTCTGTCCCCTGAGTATGCCGAGAGCCTTTCTAAGAACCAGGACTTGGCAGGGGAGCACCCCAGGTGGCACTCCCTTTCCCAGAAGCCTTGGGAACTCCCAGGGTGGTAGCTTCAGAGCCCCAGCCCTTCCTTCACCCAGCCCTGGCAGAGGCCCATGGCCCCCTGCCAGCCTGATGGAGGTGGATGTGGCAGCCACCGCTGTGGTAAGGGTGAGAAGGGTGGGTTCTAAGGGACTCCTCCAAGCTCCTGAACCCTTTTCCTTCCCTTCAAGGAGATGTGAAAGCCCCAGCCTGGTCCCCATCCCACAGCTTAGGGCTTTGGCTCCCATAGTCCCAATCTAGGCAGGGCTGGCAGCAGGTGACTGGATGGTGCTGAGAAGGCAGGCAGAATGGGGGCGTGGGCCCTGGCAAGTGCACTCCTCAGCCAATCAGCGTCCTGCCCGGCTGGTGGATTCGGTTACAAGCCCAAGATCACCCCATACTCCAGCCTCTTTCCTCCTCCTCCCGCAGCTCCATTCATTGGTCCCGCCGCACCGGGCCTGCTGGGCTCCGCTTCCGTTCCACTGCTCAGCTGCCGCCTGGTGGGGCCACCAAGGGCAGGCATCCCAGGGGCTTTGTCTGACTGGACTGGGCCAGTGCAGAATGGGGGTTCAGGCAGGGCTGTTTGGGATGCTGGGCTTCCTGGGGGTGGCCCTGGGGGGCTCCCCTGCCCTCCGCTGGTACAGGACCTCCTGCCACTTGACCAAGGCCGTCCCTGGCAACCCACTGGGGTACCTGAGCTTCCTGGCCAAGGATGCTCAGGGACTGGCCCTGATCCATGCCCGCTGGGATGCGCATAGGAGGCTGCAGTCATGTAGCTGGGAGGATGAGCCGGAGCTCACCGCAGCCTACGGTGCTCTCTGTGCTCATGAGACTGCCTGGGGCTCCTTCATCCACACCCCCGGACCCGAGCTGCAGAGAGCACTGGCCACTCTTCAGAGTCAGTGGGAGGCATGCCGAGCGCTTGAGGAGAGTCCAGCAGGGGCCAGGAAGAAGCGAGCAGCAGGGCAGAGTGGAGTCCCTGGTGGAGGGCACCAGCGAGAGAAGAGAGGATGGACCATGCCTGGCACACTGTGGTGTGGAGTTGGAGATTCTGCTGGGAACTCCTCGGAGCTGGGTGAGCCATGAGGGGTGTGTGGGCTGGGGGGTACAGAGGCTGCAGCTTGGCTTCTCTTTTCCAGCTTTGAAACTCTGAGAGTCCCACAGAAGGGAGAGTGACTGGTCTGAGGACCCTCATGGCGTTTGTGTCAGGGCTGGGGTGAGAACCAGGTCTCTGCCCTCTTCCTACCAGGGGGGCATAGAGTTGGTGCCCTCTCCCCTCCCCTCCCTGCAGGGGTCTTCCAGGGACCTGATCTCTGTTGCCGGGAACATGACCGCTGCCCACAGAACATCTCACCCTTGCAGTACAACTATGGCATCCGAAACTACCGATTCCACACCATCTCCCACTGTGACTGTGACACCAGGTTGGTGGCAGGCAGCGAGGGCCCAGAGCTCAGGGACAGGGCAGAGTTACCCAGTTCCTGGGTAACTAGACATTGGGATTGCAGAGGATCTTAAAGCTCAGCCAGCTTGGACCCCACAGTGCAGGTAGGAAAGCTGAGGCCAGAAAGAAGGGATGCTTGGACCCCAAACCACCCAGCTGGTAGTGGCACAGTGGGCTGTGGGAGGAGCCAGACAGCCCTCCATGCCCCAGGGTCCTGGGTATCTGTTCTGGGGCAGGTTTCAGCAATGCCTACAGAATCAGCACGACTCCATCTCGGACATCGTGGGCGTGGCCTTCTTCAACGTGCTGGAGATCCCCTGCTTTGTGCTGGAGGAGCAGGAGGCGTGTGTGGCGTGGTACTGGTGGGGCGGGTACGTGGCCACCCCCTCATGTCCCTTTCCAGGTCACCAATTTCCACCAACTGCCACCACCCAGGTGTAGGATGTACGGCACAGTGCCCCTCGCTCGCCTGCAGCCCAGGACCTTCTACAATGCCTCCTGGAGCTCCCGGGCCACCTCCCCAACTCCCAGCTCCCGGAGCCCAGCCCCTCCCAAGCCTCGACAGAAGCAGCACCTTCGGAAGGGGCCACCACATCAGAAAGGGTCCAAGCGCCCCAGCAAAGCCAACACCACAGCCCTCCAGGACCCTATGGTCTCTCCCAGGCTTGATGTGGCCCCCACAGGCCTCCAGGGCCCACAGGGTGGCCTAAAACCTCAGGGTGAGCTCAGAACCTAACCTTGGGGGTTCCTGGGGCTCCCATCAACACCACATCCACCCCTCAGGTGCCCGCTGGGTCTGCCGCAGCTTCCGCCGCCACCTGGACCAGTGTGAGCACCAGATTGGGCCCCGGGAAATCGAGTTCCAGCTGCTCAACAGCGCCCAAGAGCCCCTCTTCCACTGCAACTGCACGCGCCGGTGAGGCCCCTTTGAACCCTCGCGGGGTGGGCCTGCCCCGGCCTGAGCCTGCCTCTGTTCTCAGTCTGGCACGCTTCCTGAGGCTCCACAGCCCACCCGAGGTTACCAACATGCTTTGGGAGCTGCTGGGCACAACCTGCTTCAAGCTGGCCCCTCCACTGGACTGTGTGGAAGGCAAAAAGTAAGTGATGTCAGAGCCAGGAGGGATGGGGGTGATCATCTGCCCCACTCTTCTCTCCTTACAGCTGTTCCAGAGACCCTAGGGCCATCAGGGTGTCAGCCCGGCACTTGCGGAGGCTTCAGCAGAGGCGACACCAGCTCCAGGATAAAGGCACAGATGAGAGGCAGCCATGGCCTTCAGAGCCCCTGAGAGGCCCCATGTCATTCTACAACCAGTGCCTGCAGCTAACCCAGGCAGCCAGGAGACCCGACAGGCAGCAGAAGTCCTGGAGCCAGTGACCTCAGTTTCAGCTTTCCTGGGCACCAGCCTGGACCTTGCCCATGGCTATGCCAAGCCTTGGGAATCTCAGCCTCCCCTCCGTAGGTTAGACTGAAGCATGGCAGAGGCTGTTGTGGACAATCAAGAGGATGAATGGGGGGATCTCAAGGCCCAAATGCTGGACCACATCTCCTGCTGTTCTGGGTAACCTTGAGCTATGTATGACACAACTCTTCTATGCCTGGATGTGGTGTTCAGGAAGCTCATTCTGATGCCCTGGGCTTTGGCCTTGCCAGGGAACTTCACATACAGATGAGAATGGGGAAAGGGTAACTTATTGCAGCAGCCCCAGGCAGTACCAGGAGGAGGTACATGTATGTCCGTGTTGCAAAAATAATACATGCCTCAAAAACCTGCCTAGGGGAGCCCTAGTGCCTGGGTGCTGTGGCCTGAGGTAGCAGGTGGGAAGTTAGGGATGTCACAGAAATGTCTGTGTCTGAATCCAGGATTGGGGTGGGTGTTGGAGAGGGCTTTCAGCTCCCCTCCTCCCAGGGGGGCCTCTTTTTTTAACGGCTGCCGTGCCCTTCCTGGCCCAGCCCTAAACCTAAATTCAAATCTCCTCCATGCCTTTGCGCAAAGGACCTCCCTCTTGCACTCTAAGCCTTAGTTTCCTCCTCTAAAAAAAGGGGGTCTCTAAACAGGAGCTACCTCATAGGGTTGTTGAGGATTAAGTGAACCAATACATATACAGTGCTTAGCACTTAATAAGTATTCCCCCCTGCGACACCTAGCTGAACTATGGTTTGGTGTCTGATCTTGAGAGGTTGATGTAACCTTTTAAAGGCCTCAGTTCGCTCACCTGTGAAATGGGTCTAAGAATAGCACTGATCTCACAGGGTTGTGATGCAGATTAAAGGAGATGGCATGTGTAATGTATACAGCTGGTGCCTGGTAAATGTCGGTTCTGT